TCGAATAAGCTCTGAGATGAGCAGTTCTTTCACTTGTATCCCCTGTTATTATACAGGAGCCCCGCTGATGTGGCAGTAAGATGTGGGGAAGGAGAGCCAGAGCAGGCTGGGGTTAGCTATGTTCCCTTCCTCCAGGTTTGTTGGTGTCTGGCAAAATTATGATTGGCCTGGCTGTGATTTTTTTTTTTTTTGAGGGCAGGCCTTGTAAAAAAAAAAAAGACTTTTTATTTTTATTATTTTTAAATTTATTTATTTATTTATTATTTTTTTTTTTTTTGAGACAGAATCCCACCCTGTCGCCCAGGCTGGAGTGCAATGGCGCGATCTTGGCTCACTGCAACCTCCACCTCCTGGGTTCAAGTGATTCTCCTGCCTCAGCCTCCGGAGTAGCTGGGATTACAGGTGTGAACCACTGCGCCCGGCCTCTTATTTTTAGGCAGCATCTCACTCTGTCACTTAGGCTGGAGTTCAGTGGTGCCATCATAGCTCACTGCAGCCTCGACCTCCGGGGTTCCAGCAATCCTCCCACCTCAGCCTCCCGAGCAGTTGGGACTACAGGCGCAAGCCACCATGCCCGGGTTTTTTTTCTTTTAATTTTTATAGAGACAGGGGCTCACTTTCCATCCAGGCTGGAAAGGATGCCTTTTATTATTATTATTATTATTATTATTATTATTATTATTATTTTAGATAGAGTCTCTGTCGCCCAGGTTGGAGTGCAGCGGTGCGATCTCGGCTCACTGCAACCTCTGCCTCCCGGTTCAAGCTATTCTCCTGCCTTAGCCTCCGGAGTAGCTGGGATTACTGGCTCCCGCCACTACGCCCGGCTAAATTTTGTATTTTTAGTAGAGTCGGGGTTTCGCCATGTTGGTCAGGCTGGTCAGGAACTCCTGACCTCAAGTGATCCGTCCGCCTCGGCCTCCCAAAGTTCGGGGATTACAGGCGTGAGCCCCGGCGCCCAGCCCTGGATGCCTTGTAAATCACTACTCACCCAGGAAGAGCCAGCGACAGGCCCCGCCCCCGCCAAACGCCTGGCGCCCTCCGTCGCCCGGTTTCCATGGTGACGGGGCGCCAGGCTAGGGCGGCCTGGCCACTGAGCCGGGGTGCAGTGGCAGCGGGAGAGTACCTGGCGATGGCGATATGAGCGGTGCGGGGGTGGCGGCTGGGACGCGGCCCCCCAGCTCGCCGACCCCGGGCTCTCGGCGCCGGCGCCAGCGCCCCTCTGTGGGCGTCCAGTCCTTGAGGCCGCAGAGCCCGCAGCTCAGGCAGAGCGACCCGCAGAAACGGAACCTGGACCTGGAGAAGAGCCTACAGTTCCTGCAGCAGCAGCACTCGGAGATGCTGGCCAAGCTCCATGAGGAGATCGAGCATCTGAAGCGGGAAAACAAGGGTGAGCCGGCGCGGGGCCCTAGGCCGGCCCTGCCTCCCCAGGCACACTCAACACTGCCGCTCCCGCAGCACAGAAACACAGCCATCAACTCCAGCACACGCCTGGGCTCAGGGGGAACACAGGACGGTAAGCCCGCCCTGCCACGCTGAGCTGTCCCCCTGACTCCGCCAGTCCTCTCCTCTCCAAGCAGGGTCAGACACACCTCTGTTAAAAACTTTATAGAGGGGCCCGGGCGCGGCGGCTCACGCCTGTAATTCCAGCACTTTGGGAGACCGAGACGGGCGGATCGCGAGGTCAGGAGATCGAGACCATCCTGGCTAACACGGTGAAACCCCGTCTCTACTAAAAATACAAAAAAAGTGCTGAGGAGAGCGTGTGCTTGCTTTCAGATCTCCGTTACAAGCTCATAATGAATCAGACATCACAGAAGAAAGGTGAGAACTGGGCCCTTCAGTTCCTGATGGGATTCCATGTGTCCCAAGCCCTCCTGCTTTCCAGATGGCCCCTCAGGAAACCACCTTTCCAGGGCCTCTGCTCCCTTGGGCGCTCGCTGGGTCTGCATCAACGGAGTGTGGGTAGAGCCGGGAGGACCCAGCCCTGCCAGGCTGAAGGAGGGCTCCTCACGGACACACAGGCCAGGAGGCAAGCATGGGCGTCTTGCGGGCGGTAGCGCCGACACTGTGCGCTCTCCTGCAGACAGCCTCTCCACGTCAAGCTTCCAGTCTGTCAAGTCCATCTCTAATTCAGGTGAGCAGGCTGGCGTCCATGTGCTCACAGGGCAGTGACCGGCCTTGTAGGGTCTGACTTGCAGCCAACTCTCAAGGCAAGGCCAGGCCCCAGCCCGGCTCCTTCAACAAGCAAGATTCAAAAGCTGACGTCCCCCAGAAGGCGGACCTGGAAGAGGAGCCCCTACTTCACAACAGCAAGCTGGACAAGGTTCCTGGGGTACAAGGGCAGGCCAGGTAAGGCTTGGGTGTTCCTGGGGTGCAAGGGCGTCACCTCTGGCTGCTGCAATGACTGTTTCAGAAAGGAGAAAGCAGAGGCCTCTAACGCAGGAGCTGCCTGTATGGGGAACAGCCAGCACCAGGGCAGGCAGATGGGGGCGGCGGCACACCCCCCAATGATCCTGCCCCTTCCCCTGCGAAAGCCCACCACACTTAGGCAGTGCGAAGTGCTCATCCGCGAGCTGTGGAATACCAACCTCCTGCAGACCCAAGAGGTGAGGCCCTGGGTGGTGGGGGTGGCCCTGGGGGCCCCACCACGCCCCTGCCCCTGCCTTTCAGCTGCAGCACCTCAAGTCCCTCCTGGAAGGGAGCCAGAGGCCCCAGGCAGTCCCGGAGGAAGCTAGCTTTCCCAGGTGAGTGCCTGGTGCACCCCTGCCCCATCCCTCACAGCTCACTGCTGACTCTTCCTTCACCCAGGGACCAAGAAGCCACGCATTTCCCCAAGGTCTCCACCAAGAGCCTCTCCAAGAAATGGTAAGTCCCACAGGCATGGGGACAGTGGGGCACTCACGGTGACAGTCCCTCTACCCGCCCCCAGCCTGCTTCTGAGCCCACCTGTGGCGGAGCGTGCCATCCTGCCCGCACTGAAGCAGACCCCGAAGAACAACTTTGCCGAGAGGCAGAAGAGGCTGCAGGCAATGCAGAAACGGCGCCTGCATCGCTCGGTGCTTTGAGCTACCCGCATCTGGTCAGTGCCAGGCCCACCAACCTGCAGCTGGAGATTGGCTCTCTATAGCATTTCCTGACACTTCCGCTACTTTTAGGCCTGGCTAAATTCCAAGATAGATAACACTCAAGATAGATAAAGTACTTGATCTCCAAACTGACAAACTGTTTATTTTCTAGCTGTTATTTTGCTATTTGGCATTTACATAAAAGCACACGATGAAGCAGGTATCGCCTTACCTGTTGAAACTGAAAATAAAGCTTGTTTATTTCCAAGTTGTGTGCCTGGCTCCTCACTGGCTATCAGG